CTTGCTTCTGACAAGGAGAGGACTTTACAGAAAGTTCGCCTGGAACCTGTCCTACGTGGGGTACGTCCTGGCAGCTCCCTTTTCAGGCTTTGAGTCAACGTTTGGGGAATTGTATTATGTACCGGGCGCCTACACCTCACTCATTTCATACTCGCAGCAACAACATGAAGTGGGCGCTATCATCCTTTGTTTTACAAGCAAAAGTGAGGCTCAGAGAGTTAAATTGCCCAAGGTTATGAGATTTTCAGATGCGTTGAACCCAGGTCCTTTTGACTCCAAGAGATAACGCTTTTCACTAGCATTCTGGAGCTTCAGTTTCCTGTGCTGTGAAATGGGAAGGATTGGCTAGCAGGGTCCGGATCCCTGCCAGATACACCTAAAGGAGGCCTTGTATTTTTTCTCGAGATCTTGCTCTTTGACCCTGAGGGGAAAAGTTCTTTTTGGGAACACCGAGCTCCCCTCGGCTTGCCGAGGTCAGGGGTCATGGCTCTTCCCGGGGAGGGTCCGGCAGTCCTAGAGCGGTTTGGCTGGGGACACAGAAAGCCGGTGCATTACATAACCGCGAGACGTCCCTCCTCCGCTGCGCCCCTCGCCCCTAGCCAAGCCACAGTACTTAGAGCGGATCCCCGCGCTAAATCCTCTTTGCCGGCCAGGCAGAGTCCCCGGCGGAGCTGGCGGGGCTGAATGAGCCGGTGCATTTCGAAGGCCGAGCACTGGGATTTTCCGCGCTACGCTTCCCTCTCCCGGCGTTGCCAGCTAGGCCCCCGGCCCCAGCCTCGCCGGCGCCTCCGCCCAGTCCGCTCCCCGCCCCACCGAAGCGCGGATCGCGCAGCCTGGGGCCCGGGAAGGGGCCACTGCGCAGGGACGCGGCTCGGCGGGTGCGCCCCGGGGGCATGTCCGCGCGCTACCGCCAGGGCTGCAGTGGTCCCGGCGAGGTGAGGAGGCGGCGGGGCCGGGCTGGGGGCGGGTGTGGCAGGAGGGCGGGCGGGGCATGGGGGTGGTCTGCGCGCTCTGGGCGGGCTGCAGAGCGCTGGAGCGCTGGAGCTCTGGGCTGTCCCGGGCTCAGTCTCGCCGGCGGCCCCCGCTCCCGGATCCCCAGCGCCCTGGCCAAGAAGCTTCCTCGGCTCCCCCTCTTCCCTCTCCCTGACACGGTTGTGCAGAGGGCGCGGTGGCTCAGGTGACACGGGCATCCTTCAAGGAAGGGCGGCGGGACGGCGGGGCGCTGGCGCTGTCGTTGGAGCTGGAGGAGGACGGGGACCCTCCATTCTCCGCTGCCCTAGCGCCCATCCCGCGCCGGGAGCCTGGGACCCTAACTTGGGTGCGTCGGCGCGCAGCTTGGGTTGGGAGGGAAGATATAAATATGTCCTGATTTTTGGTTTTAGATGGCGAGTAACCCATGGGCCAGGTAGCGTTCTATGCCAACCTTGAATGCCATCAGGAAGTCACTGGACAGCAAACTCTTCCAAGATCATAACTTGGCTGTTGGAGCAACCTGGAAAAGAAGAAAAAAGAAAAACCATGGCAAAAGTAAATAGAGCTCGGTCTACCTCCCCTCCAGATGGAGGCTGGGGCTGGATGATTGTGGCTGGCTGTTTCCTTGTTACCATCTGCACACGGGCAGTCACAAGGTAGGTAGGATTTTCTTCTTAACTTATTAAGATTTGTATAAAATGCCTGCATTGTATTTTTCAGATGTATCTCAATTTTTTTTGTGGAGTTCCAGACATACTTCACTCAGGATTACGCACAAACGGCATGGATCCATTCCATTGTAGATTGTGTGACCATGCTCTGTGGTGAGTATTACTTACTAGGATAGGGAATTACTTCTGTTGAACCTATTTCTTATTGTTTTTGAAGCTCCACTTGGGAGTGTTGTCAGTAACCATTTATCCTGTCAAGTGGGAATCATGCTGGGTGGCTTGCTTGCATCTACTGGACTCATCCTGAGCTCATTTGCCACGAGTCTGAAGCATCTCTACCTCACTCTGGGAGTTCTTACAGGTAAGGGCACTTTGTACCACCTGTCTCACCCCTTCAGCACTCATAGAGTTCTCTTTATCCTCAGGTCTTGGATTTGCACTTTGTTACTCTCCAGCTATTGCCATGGTTGGCAAGTACTTCAGCAGACGGAAAGCCCTTGCTTATGGTATCGCCATGTCAGGAAGTGGCATTGGCACCTTCATCCTGGCTCCTGTGGTTCAGCTCCTTATTGAACAGTTTTCCTGGCGGGGAGCCTTACTCATTCTTGGGGGCTTTGTCTTGAATCTCTGTGTATGTGGTGCCTTGATGAGGCCAATTACTCTTAAAGAGGACCACACAACTCCAGAGCAGAACCATGTGTGTAGAACTCAGAAAGAAGACATTAAGCGGGTGTCTCCCTATTCATCTTTGACCAAAGAATGGGCACAGACTTGCCTCTGTTGCTGTTTGCAGCAAGAGTACAGTTTTTTACTCATGTCAGACTTTGTTGTGTTAGCCGTCTCCGTTCTGTTTATGGCTTATGGCTGCAGCCCTCTCTTTGTGTACTTGGTGCCTTATGCTTTGAGTGTTGGAGTGAGTCATCAGCAAGCTGCTTTTCTTATGTCCATACTTGGAGTGATTGACATTATTGGCAATATCACATTTGGATGGCTGACCGACAGAAGGTAAAATTCATGAAACCACAATTGGTTCCCCACCTGCACTTATTCTTGTTCTTCAAATCTACAGGTGTCTGAAGAATTACCAGTATGTTTGCTACCTCTTTGCCGTGGGAATGGATGGGCTCTGCTATCTCTGCCTCCCAATGCTTCAAAGTCTCCCTCTGCTCGTGCCTTTCTCTTGTACCTTTGGCTACTTTGATGGTGCCTATGTGACTTTGATCCCAGTAGTGACCACAGAGATAGTGGGGACCACCTCTTTGTCATCAGCGCTTGGTGTGGTATACTTCCTTCACGCAGTGCCATACTTGGTGAGCCCACCCATCGCAGGTAAGTTTCCAGAGAGAAACCCCAACCACCTTCAAAAATAAAATTTTGCTGTTGTTTGTTACAGGACGGCTGGTAGATACCACCGGCAGCTACACTGCAGCATTCCTCCTCTGTGGATTTTCAATGATATTTAGTTCTGTGTTGCTTGGCTTTGCTAGACTTATAAAGAGAATGAGAAAAACCCAGTTGCAGTTCATTGCCAAAGAATCTGATCCTAAGCTGCAGCTATGGACCAATGGATCAGTGGCTTATTCTGTGGCAAGAGAATTAGATCAGAAACATGGGGAGCCTGTGGCTACAGCAGTGCCTGGCTACAGCCTCACATGACCAAAGGCCTTGAGCCCCAGAATCTTCAGGTTTGAGAGAGGTGGGGCCACCAGATTCTTCATGTTTCTGAAACTTTTTATTTTGGCAGAAGGATTGCCTTCCAAGGAAATTATTATTATTGTTTTGTTAACATATTAATATTTATAAGGGAAAACAGCACATAATAAGGAAAGCTGGACTAGCCCAGAGCCTTCTCATTTGGGATTTGTGCTCATAACTGAACTCGTATCTTTTGGTCAATGGGCATAGCTCTGTAAGAAATGTAAGGACACAGCTGATATAATTAGCTGTAATTAGGGATAATTTCAAAGCATAACCAAAGCAGATGACACTGGGCAGCAGCTTTGTTCCAGTCTCAGGCCCTTCATGTTCCCTCCTCAGAAAGAAAATGGAAACATTAACGTGTAGCTTTGCTTACCTTGTTCTGGTTAGAGAAGGGAGGTCAGCTTGGGTGTGGTGGTGAAGAGTGAAGATGCCATACTTTTTCATGGTGGAGTTTCTCATTAGGGTTTTACTTGGGATTGTTAAAGAATACTTGAGATTCTTCAAAAAGTGGTGATTAATATAGAAAGAAACTCTTATTTTTTTTTTCTCTTAGTCTTCCAGCCAGCCCTTGCCTCTGCCCAAGGGTAGACACCACTATGAGAATCCAAATAATCATGGAATGCCATGGTTGGAATAGATCTTAAAGGGCATCTGGTAAGATCCATTTGAAATTGTCCACTGGAAACCGAAAGCTCTTTTCCTAAGACTGGGTTCCAGGCTCTCACATTTGTTACCATCACATATAATACTTACTCTAAATTTAGCAGAACACACTTAGTCACAAGGACAACCTCTCAATCTTACCTGAAATGTCAACAACACCAAAACTTCCCGTCTTTTACCTTCAGAGAAGAAGCTCTTACTTAGACTGCAGACGCATTCCTGTTAGGTTGGAAAAATGTTGGCAGTATTCCAATTGGGCAGGAACTGAATTCTTGAATCAGCAGGTCTCTGGTGAGAGTTTTCTTTGCAGATCAGACATTTAGTTTTATCATTACCCAAAAGAGGATTGGAGGGAGTCAGTTGTCTGAAAAATATTATCCTAGAGATATTCTAAAGGTGAGATTCCTTTCTCCCTGTGTTAATTCTTGTTCCACTATCCACTGCTCTTCATCTCTTTATAGATAATAATTAGAAATCTACTCATTGGATTATAAGTTTATTCATTCTCAAATACTCCACTTTTCTATGGTTTGGGATAATTTCTGAGTCTTCAGATTGAAGAGGGAAGGCATGGAGGGAAGAAAAAGTCCAGATCCCCCAGCTTGTTTCCAACCATTTTAAGTCCAAAGAATTATAATCCTGAATCTCACAGTGTGTCACACCTGTAATAGGAGTAAATTATGCAATCAATTTTAATTACCAGGAGTTTAAAATCCAAATGTCAAGGAACTGTTTTGACCCTGAAGGCTATTTAATCCACTGTCCCCTACAAGGCCTCACAAGTGCTGGGGGAAAAAAAACAGCAATGAGGATGATCCTGAGTTAATGTGTATGCTCCGCAAGAGAGCTTGCCTATACCTTGATTATTTCATAAAATCACATGTTAATACATTGCTTTCAGAATGAAATACTGACTTGATCTGATAGGAGAAAATGGTAATATTTCATAGTTGTTTTCCAAAGACAAATTTAAATGTTGTCTGTTATCTCCTTACTTAGTTTAAGAATTTAGTTTTGAACCCCATTGACTTTGTCATTTGCAATTTTAAAAATATTTGGGACTGGGCATGGTCGCTCACGCCTGTAATCCCAGCACTTTGGGAGGCTGAGGCGGGTGGATCATGAGGTCAGGAGATCAAGACCATCCTGGCTAACATCGTGAAACTCCGTCTCTACTAAAAATGCAAAAAATTAGCCAGGCGTGGTGGCGGGCGCCTGTAGTCCCAGCTACTCATGAGGCTGAGGCCGGACAATCGCTTGAACCCAGGAGGTGGAGGTTGCAGTGAGCCAAAATCATGCCACTGCACTCCACCCTGGGCGACAGAGCAAGACTCCATCTCAAAAAAAAAAAATTGGAAGGTATCTGTAAAATGTCAAAGTTAAGATGAAGTTATATCTGTTTGGAATAGCACTTTGCCCTAAATATCATTTCTTGAATTTTCAAGCCTAAAGATGTTTAAAAATATGAATAGTTACAAATATTCTTATACATATTTTTTATCATGATCACAACAAAATTTTGTTTATGTGGTTCTGCAATATAATTTCTGTGAAGTATTACAAGTATTTATGAAAAATAAGCATAGTGATCAGAAATTTTAAAGATTTTGTATAAAAACATTTGGGAGATTTGACTTTATACATGCATAGATTTGCATTTTACTTTCCCTTTTGAGGCAGCATTTTTAGAAAATCAGTAAGAAAAATGTACATCTTAAGGTCTACTATTTTACATTTCTACACAGAATTTTAGTGTTAATGTTCCATGTGTCTATACTGTTTATTTCAAAACTGAGAAATTCATGGGAATGATGTATTTTGTGGAATCAAGAACAAAATTATAGTGGGATAATTTTACATCTTAAATATTTCTTTCTACTACTGTAAGCTCTACTTTGGAATTATCTGAGTAGAAAATCAGAAGACATTATCTAACTTTGTAGATACACTGTATGATTGGGCTTTTTGTTCAGATTGTAATTTCATTAATAGATGAAATATTTATGCTAATATTTTCTTATTTCAAAAGCAAAATAAAATGAATTTATTGTCCTGTGTTTGGAAAGACATTTTTCCCTCGGACAAGAGG